TCGGGAGGCTGAAGCAGAAGAATGGCGTGAACCCGGGACGCAGAGCTTGCAGTGAGCCGAGATCGCGCCACTGCACTCCAGCCTGGGCGGCAGAGAGAGACTCCGTCTCAAAAAAAAAAAAAAAAAAAAAAGGTTCCTGATAATTCAGGGGTTACCAAGATTCTACTACTCACTGCAGCTAATAAAAAAAAAAAAAGAAAGAAAGAAACTGGTCTCTGTCCTATTTCATATGCTCAGGTACAACTTTTCCAGAGAAGAAGAGGAGGGGGGCGGGGAGGAGCAGGAGGAGGAGGAAAGAAGGAGGAGAAGGAGAAGGAGAAGAAGAGGAAGAGGAAGAGGAAGAAGAAGAAGAAGAAGAAGAAGAAGAAGAAGAAGAGGAAGAGGAAGAGGAAGAGGAAGAAGAAGAAGAAGAAGAAGAAGAAGAAGAAGAAGAAGAAGAAGAAGAAGAAGAAGAAGAAGAAGAAGAAGAAGAAGAGGAAGAAGAGGAAGAAGAAGAAACTGTCTCTAGACCTTCATTCTCAGGACAAGTTCATTGTCTGGCACCAAGCTCCTTGGGGTGAATTTTCTTCCAAAAGAGTCCGGGGAGTCCAGGTATGGAATGGGAGGCAGAAAGTTCAATCAAGGGACTGGGATTTCGGAATGAATAATGAAGGGAGATGGACTGGGTCCATGCCGAAGGTTTCTCCCTGGTTTCTCAGCCCCCGGGCGAAGACTCAGGGAGACATTGAGACACACCCTGCACAGGAGGGGGAGGGGGAGGGGGAGGGCAAAGTCCCAGGGCCCCAGGAGTGGCTCTCAAGGGCTCAGGCCCCGAGGCGGTGTCTGGGGTTGGAAGGCTCAGTATTGAGAATTCCCCATCTCCCCAGAGTTTCTCTTTCTCTCCCAACCCGTGTCAGGTCCTTCATCCTGGATACTCATAACGCGGCCCCATTTCTCACTCCCATTGGGCGTCGCGTTTCTAGAGAAGCCAATCAGTGTCGCCGCAGTTCCCAGGTTCTAAAGTCCCACGCACCCCGCGGGACTCATATTTTTCCCAGACGCGGAGGTTGGGGTCATGGCGCCCCGAAGCCTCCTCCTGCTGCTCTCAGGGGCCCTGGCCCTGACCGATACTTGGGCGGGTGAGTGCGGGGTCCAGAGAGAAACGGCCTCTTCTGGCGGGTCTCAGCCCCTCCTCGCCCCCAGGCTCCCACTCCTTGAGGTATTTCAGCACCGCTGTGTCGCGGCCCGGCCGCGGGGAGCCCCGCTACATCGCCGTGGAGTACGTAGACGACACGCAATTCCTGCGGTTCGACAGCGACGCCGCGATTCCGAGGATGGAGCCGCGGGAGCCGTGGGTGGAGCAAGAGGGGCCGCAGTATTGGGAGTGGACCACAGGGTACGCCAAGGCCAACGCACAGACTGACCGAGTGGCCCTGAGGAACCTGCTCCGCCGCTACAACCAGAGCGAGGCTGGTGAGTGAACCCGGCCGGGGGCGCAGGTCACGGCTGGGCGGGGCTGACTGCGGGGACCGGCTAGGGTCTCACACCCTCCAGGGAATGAATGGCTGCGACATGGGGCCCGACGGACGCCTCCTCCGCGGGTATCACCAGCACGCGTACGACGGCAAGGATTACATCTCCCTGAACGAGGACCTGCGCTCCTGGACCGCGGCGGACACCGTGGCTCAGATCACCCAGCGCTTCTATGAGGCAGAGGAATATGCAGAGGAGTTCAGGACCTACCTGGAGGGCGAGTGCCTGGAGTTGCTCCGCAGATACTTGGAGAATGGGAAGGAGACGCTACAGCGCGCAGGTACCAGGGGCCATGGGCGCCTTCCCTATCTCGCAAAGTGCCTGAATTTTCTGACTCTTCTCAGATCCTCCAAAGGCACACGTTGCCCACCACCCCATCTCTGACCATGAGGCCACCCTGAGGTGCTGGGCCCTGGGCTTCTACCCTGCGGAGATCACGCTGACCTGGCAGCGGGATGGGGAGGAACAGACCCAGGACACAGAGCTTGTGGAGACCAGGCCTGCAGGGGATGGAACCTTCCAGAAGTGGGCCGCTGTGGTGGTGCCTTCTGGAGAGGAACAGAGATACACATGCCATGTGCAGCACGAGGGGCTGCCCCAGCCCCTCATCCTGAGATGGGGTAAGGAGGGAGATGGGTAAAGAGGGGAACGATCAGGGCCCCTCACCTTCCCTTCCTTTCCCAGAGCAGTCTCCCCAGCCCACCATCCCCATCGTGGGCATCGTTGCTGGCCTTGTTGTCCTTGGAGCTGTGGTCACTGGAGCTGTGGTCGCTGCTGTGATGTGGAGGAAGAAGAGCTCAGGTAGGAAGGGGTGAGGAGTGGAGTCTGAGTTTTCTTGTC